TTGAAGACTGGAATGGGGCTGCCCTTCGCGCCTTACCCAGCCTTCCAGCGTACTTGGGGTGTCTTCCCTGCTTTGGCTGAGACGTCCCGGGATTCAGAGAGATACTGCCTTTGCACTGCCTGGAGGAGACCACTGTGGGACCTCTTTACTCTTACCAATAATATAAACACCCTGCACCCCTCCACACACACCCCAGGTTGCACTGTAGGGACAAGAACGAGTGAGTCCTGAGGCATTTGGAACCCTTGAATGGGACGCACAAAGCCCAAAACGCAACAATGTAGATTGACAAGAGTCGTCGGGCAAACTCGGGGGAGGGAGGGAAGGATGTGCAGGGAAGGATGAATTCGGTCCTTGAGACCGGAAAGGTGCTCGTGGGTATCCGCTTCTGGAGGCTTAGGACGTCTTTATGAAGCCTAGGGCAGTAGTGGAACTGCCATCTTTGGAAGGATACCTGACGTGGTAGATCAGAGAGCCGGGAGAGGTGGGGAGCTGTCGGAGAATCTCGGCTGCGCTATCCCTCCTGGGCTTTTGCGATGCCAACGCAGGCGTCGACGACTGCAGTTTCCCTGAAATAGTCGGAGCAAAGGAGAGAAAAGCCCAGTTCTTTCACCTTGGAGTGGCGAGAGAAAGGCACCTAGAAGCTCGAGGGCGGGGACGGCAGAGGGAGCCAGCGGCCGGGGGTGGGCCAGGAGCACTGCGGGGCGCAAGCCCGGGTCAGTTCTGCGCGTTGGGTTCGCCCACTTTCTGAGCGCCTGCGAAGAGCGGGGAAGCTCTGGCGCGAACCCGCAGGCCCCGCCCGAGGACGCTCGCGGGGCGAGCCCCCAGCCCAGCTCGAGCCGCCCCGGCGCCTGCCACTCCCTACTCAGAGCCCCTCCGTGAGCGCGCCGCTGCCCACCGCCTCCAATCACCACTCTGCGTGGAGCGCTTTAAATATGCAAAGACACGTCACGTTGTGTGAACCGGGATCGGTCCGTAGGGGGGGAGCCAATATCTATATAAACGTGTCCAGCGTGGGCCAAGAAGGGTTAAACGACTGGAGGAGGGACAGGTGGGGCGGGGGTCTGCAGACCAGGTTGGCAACACTGGTGAGTTGCTCTTCTTTCGCCCTCCTTCCCTTCTTCTATCCAAAGGGTGCTGAGCCCGGGAGGAGGTGGGAGGTGCCCCGCGGAGCCGGGAGTGAGCGTTCCCGAGGCAGCAGGCACCTTCGAGAGGGACTGGCATTTGGGCCCAGGAGCCAGGAAAAAGTCCTGAGCGTGCCGGCCTCGAGGAAGGCACGTTCCCTAAGGGCGCACGGTCACTGCAGTCTTTCACCGTCCGTCTGTTTTTAGAACAGAGTTCTGGCCTGAGCTTATAAATCTCGGGCTTTGCCCCCAAACCCCAGGCCTTTTGCGGACGGAACAGGTGAGCACTGCGCACTGCTCGCGCCCCGGTTCTTGCGTCCCCTGCTCTCCCTGCGCTCTGAGCGGCCTGGCCCCCGCGGGCTCATCATGTTCCCTTGGGGGCTGAGCTGCCTGTCAGTGCTGGGGGCGGCGGGCACTGCTCTCCTGTGCGCGGGCCTGCTGCTCAGCCTGGCCCAGCACCTCTGGACCCTCCGCTGGATGCTGAGCCGGGACCGGGCCTCCACCCTGCCTCTGCCCAAGGGCTCCATGGGGTGGCCCTTCTTCGGCGAAACGCTGCACTGGTTAGTTCAGGTGAGCAGTCCTTCGACCCCGAGCGCTAATACTTCCAGCTCTCCACCCTCCGCCTCGCCCGCAGGGCTCGCGCTTCCACAGTTCTCGCCGAGAGCGCTATGGGACAGTGTTCAAGACGCACCTGCTGGGCAGGCCAGTGATCCGCGTGAGCGGCGCGGAGAACGTGCGCACCATCCTGCTGGGCGAGCACCGCCTGGTGCGCAGCCAGTGGCCGCAGAGTGCGCACATCCTGCTGGGCTCGCACACACTGCTAGGTGCGGTCGGCGAGCCGCACCGGCGGCGGCGCAAGGTGAGTGGAAACGGGAATGGACCGTAGATACGGCCGCCAGCGCTGATCACGCGCGCTCCCACAGGTCCTGGCGCGCGTGTTCAGCCGCGCCGCGCTGGAGCGCTACGTGCCGCGCCTGCAGGGGGCGCTGCGGCATGAGGTGCGCTCCTGGTGCGCGGCGGGCGGGCCGGTCTCAGTCTACGACGCCTCCAAAGCGCTCACCTTCCGCATGGCCGCGCGCATCCTGCTGGGGTTGCGGCTGGACGAGGCGCAGTGCGCCACGCTGGCCCGGACCTTCGAGCAGCTCGTGGAGAACCTCTTCTCACTGCCTCTGGACGTTCCCTTCAGTGGCCTACGCAAGGTACGGCCGCCCCGGCTCCAGACCTTCCTCCGTGCCCCATCTTTCTTCTCTCCCTGAACATCAGGGCATCCGGGCAAGGGACCAGCTGCATCGGCACCTGGAGGGGGCCATTTCTGAGAAGCTTCACGAGGACAAGGCTGCAGAGCCGGGTGATGCCCTCGACCTAATCATTCACAGTGCAAGGGAGCTGGGCCATGAGCCCTCCATGCAGGAGCTGAAGGTAGGTGCTGACAGGCCGCTCCTTCTCCCCTCGAGACTCAGTGCAGCCCGGGGCTGTCTTGCAGGAGTCGGCTGTGGAGCTCCTCTTCGCCGCCTTCTTCACCACGGCCAGTGCCAGCACCTCGCTCGTCCTGCTGCTACTGCAGCATCCGGCGGCCATCGCCAAGATTCGGGAGGAGCTGGTGGCGCAGGGGCTGGGGCGCGCGTGCGGCTGCGCGCCCGGGGCCGCTGGGGGCAGCGAGGGGCCCCCGCCCGACTGCGGCTGCGAGCCCGACCTCAGCCTCGCGGCGCTGGGCCGTCTGCGCTACGTCGACTGCGTGGTCAAGGAGGTGCTGCGCCTCCTGCCGCCAGTGTCCGGGGGCTACCGCACCGCCCTGCGCACCTTCGAGCTCGACGTAAGTGCGCCGTGCCAGCCCATGGCCAGCCTGTGGTCAGGCTGATCTCCTCGCCTCTCTGCAGGGCTACCAGATCCCCAAGGGCTGGAGCGTGATGTATAGCATCCGGGACACGCACGAGACGGCTGCGGTGTACCGCAGCCCTCCCGAAGGCTTCGATCCAGAGCGCTTCGGCGCAGCGCGCGAAGATTCCCGGGGCGCCTCCAGCCGCTTCCATTACATCCCGTTCGGCGGCGGTGCGCGCAGCTGCCTCGGCCAGGAGCTGGCGCAAGCCGTGCTCCAGCTGCTAGCTGTGGAGCTAGTGCGCACCGCGCGCTGGGAACTGGCCACACCCGCCTTCCCCGCCATGCAGACGGTGCCCATCGTGCACCCAGTGGACGGGCTGCGGCTCTTTTTCCACCCCCTCACGCCTTCGGTTGCGGGGAATGGGCTATGCCTCTGACATGCTTGCGCTCTAGGACACGGCTTGGCCGGTGGCTATGGCGCGCACGCAGCGCCACCCATCTGCCGCTCCCCATTGTAGCGTCGCGCGCCCACTCTTTCACTCGTTCAACAATCTTTCAACAAATGTTCGCCAAACGCGGATGTGTGCCGGACTCGAGGAAGGAGGAGGGCGAGCCACCGCTGCCGCGCCAGAGAAGCATCTAAGCCCATGGGAAGATGCCTTCTGCGCTCCGCGCCCAGAGGAAGGAAAATGTCGTGGGCCAAGCAGGAATGGAGGGAATAGATAGATCCCCACGAGGTGCTGCTTGGCTTCCCCTTCCCGAGCCAATCCAGGGAGGGTGCATGGATGGGGGAAGGCGAGGTAGGGGTGGCAGGGGAGTGGGAATATTGCAACTCGGGGACATTGCAGAGACCCGACGCACGCGGTGGGACCTGCAACCCTTGTAAGGAAGCGGGCACGCCGTGGGCGCAACCCTGGCCTGGCTTTGGGCCATAGAAAAAACACGCAGAGGATGCCTGACGGAAGGCCCTCTGGCAGCTGGCGTCTGGCTTCGTGCGCCTTGGCCACTCTGCCGGTCTCGGCGGAAACTAGCAACTGTGGGCACTTCCAGGCTCGAAAGGGCTCAAGGTCACCGGATTCTGCTGGCCACTTCTTAAAAGGAAAAATTCCTACCTTAAGAAGGCATTTACTCTTGTCATGTATACAGAGGAGAATAGGCACACCAACACGTCTCCAACGCTGGATTATTTTCATGGGAGGTTGAGACATAATTAGAGAGGTTTGAGATATTTGTACCAAAAATAGGAAGGCCAAGAAATAAAGTGTCTTGGGAGCGGTTGAGTGAGGAGGCTAGGGTTTATCTGGGCAGCTGC